TGCTTATAATTAGAAGTGAGAAGACTGTTTTGAAGTAAGGGACTTCCCTGGCCACCCTCGCTAAAATTGCAACCTTACCCTCACTCCATTTCTCCTTCTCTGCTTTATATTTCTCCAAAGCACTTATATGATAATAAACTGTATAATACCGTACTTACTGTGTTTCTCATGTATCCCGGCTACAACTGTCAACTGCGTGGGACTGGTTTTGTCTGTTTTGTTCCCTGCTCTATCCCTGGAGCGTAAAGCAGTGTCTGGTATAGAGTGGATACTTAATAGATATTCGTTGAACCGGGCCAGTGGCGGTGGCTCACGCCTGTAATCCCAGCACTTTGGGAGGCGGAGGCAGGCAGATCACTTGAGGTCAGGAGTTCGAGGCCAGCCTGGCCAACATGGCGAAATCCCGTCTCTACTAAAAATACAAAAATTAGCCGGGTGTTGTGGTGCATCCCTGTAATCCCAGCTACTTCGGAGGCTGAGGCAGGAGAATCGCTTGAACCTGGGAGGCGGACGTTGCGGTGAGCCGAGATCGCGCCATTGTACTCCAGCCTGGGCGACAAAGAGAGACATCGACTCAAAAAAAAAAAAATTCGTTGAACGGAATGAGTGAACAAACAAATGGATGGATGAGTGAATGAATGAACGAAGGAACAAGTGACCGCTCGACCTTCTACAGCGACAGCGGCGCAGGCGCTCCCGCACCAACAGCCCCCCACCCCGCCACCGCCAGAGGGCGCAGACAGGCCGGGTCCCGAGTGTCTGTCCCAGGCCCCCGCCCCACAGGATCCCGGCCCGGGAGCCCCCGATGCAGGGACCCGCCCGGGACTCTGGGTCCCCGCCCATACCTCAACTTCGCACGACTGCGTGCCTCAAGCCGACGCAGCGGCCTACTCTCGCACTGCAGACGGGGAAACTGAGGCCTGAGGCGGCCGGGGTGGGGCAGACCTCCCGGCGAGCCCGAGCCCCCGCCCCCGGCTAGCCCCGCCCTGGCCCGTAAGAAGCACCCGGGGCGCGAGGCGAAGGCGCACAGCGCGGGGCCAGGCTGGGTCCAGCAGCGCGATGGCAGCTCAGCGGCTGGGCAAGCGCGTGCTGAGCAAGCTGCAGTCTCCATCGCGGGCCCGCGGGCCAGGGGGCAGTCCCGGGGGGCTGCAGAAGCGGCACGCGCGCGTCACCGTCAAGTATGACCGGCGGGAGCTGCAGCGGCGGCTGGACGTGGAGAAGTGGATCGACGGGCGCCTGGAGGAGCTGTACCGCGGCATGGTGAGCCCGGGGAGGGCTCGGGGGTGGTCGGGGATCCTAAGCACCCCTCCCTCCCTGGCCCTAGGAGGCAGACATGCCCGATGAGATCAACATTGATGAATTGTTGGAGTTAGAGAGTGAAGAGGAGAGAAGCCGGAAAATCCAGGTAGGTGGGGGGACGTGTCCCCCAGCCTCCCATGTTTTGTTTTGTTCTTGGTTGGGGGTTTTAGGGACTCCTGAAGTCATGTGGGAAACCTGTCGAGGTGAGTTTTCTCTCCCTCATTCTCTCCCTGTTCCCATGTTCTCAGCTCCCCCACCCTGTCTCAGGACTTCATCCAGGAGCTGCTGGCAAAGCTTCAAGGCCTCCACAGGCAGCCCGGCCTCCGCCAGCCAAGCCCCTCCCACGACGGCAGCCTCAGCCCCCTCCAGGACCGGGCCCGGACTGCTCACCCCTGACCCTCTTGCACTCTCCCTGCCCCCCGGACGCCGCCCAGCTTGCTTGTGTATAAGTTGTATTTAATGGTTCTGTAACAATAACACTGTGTGGCTGTTTTTCCTCCCCCCGGGTT